TCTGAACACCAGTCCTGCTCTCCCCTTTCCCTCCCCCAACCAACGACTCCAGCTTTCCATCTGCTCTCATCATTTTGTTTCAACCTTCTCCTTGCTGAATTAATATGCAATCATCTATCTCTGTGTCAATATTCCCGTGCCTCTTTCACAAGCTCAGTCAACCCATTAACATTTATTGAGACTACCAGCTGCAAGAAACTAAGTGACAAATGAAAAACAAAAACCACACATGCTTCTAAGCACTGGACAAACAAATTAAAATGCTGGGGGTCTGCAAAGCATTTCCTTCCCATCGGTGGTCTCCTGTTTTACTCCATTTCTTCACCCTTAACAACTATAGGGCACAGGCTGGGAAGAGGGATGCAAAACTGTCTTGCAAACCTGCCTGACAGAAACTTGATCCCGGGTTCCACCATGGCCTCTGATTATAAGCTGCTTAGCTTTCAGCCATCGCGGCCCACAATTCCCTCACTGCTTGGGCTTCTTTCCAATTAGATCCCCTGCTATATCGGCAACCAACAGCCTCCATCCAGCAGCTTAGGACAGGGCCTGAGCCAACCCACCACCTTCTTGAGCCGTCTTCCTTGGACTGCATCTCAGCCTCCCCGTATTACAACCTAATCCTTTCCCACGCCAAGCAAACAGGTGCTGCCTCCTCCCTCCGGATTTAGCCCGACTGTCTCCTGTCAGGCAAGCTCCACCCCCACCTCTAATCGCCGCCGCTCCCGCTCCAATTAGCCTCGCCCCCCAGCCCACATTCCCTTATCAGCCGTGGGTTCTGCCCTCTCTTCTCAGTCCCAACTCTTCATTCTCCTTAGCCAGCCCACTCTCGGTCCCTGTACCCGAAGCTTGCCAGCCGCTAGTACGCCCAACGCAACTCTCACCTGCATTGCGGCGGCCGAGGCGGCTGCCACGATTTCACTTCCGGTTTTCCAGTCAGCAAACGCCTACGAGAAGGCTTCGTCCACCAATCAGAAAACTGGAACTCGGCCCTCCCACCAACTTCCGGTTCCTGCTGGGTGCCGAGGTAGCGAGGTCAGGGGTCAAGAGTGGAACACCCTCACTGGCCCGGGCCGGCGCGGGAGGGCTGTGTGATGGCCTCGGAGCGCCCGGAGCCGGAGGTGAGGGGCGGGCGGGCGCAGCACTGGGCCCCTTAAAGATGTATTAATGTCTCTTTGTTCCCAGGTGGAAGAAGCTGGGCAGGTGTTCCTGTTAATGAAAAAGGATTATCGAATCTCCCGAAATGTTCGCCTGGCTTGGTTCCTCAGTCATCTGCACCAAACTGTGCAGGCCACACCCCAGGAGATGCTGGTGAGGCTTAGACACACGAAAGGTGTGAGGGGTCCTTTCCTTTTCTTTCCATCCTAATTTTCAGCTTCAGTCTGAACAGGAATTGGAAGTCCTCAGTGTCCTGCCCCCTGGGTGGCAGCCAGATGAACCAGTGGTCCCAAGGCCATTCCTCCTGGTACCTTCCACCCGGGTCACCTTCCTGGCTTGGCAGTATCGGTTTGTCATTGAGTTGGACCTTAGCCCATCTACTGGCATTGTGGTAAAGGATTGAAGGGAGACTGTGGGAAGAAAGACCCCCTTGAGTGCTCTTTCTCTGCCCTCAGGATGATTCCACAGGGGAGATCTTGTTTGATGAAGTTTTCCATGCCCTGTCCCGCTGCTTAGGCGGGCTGCTTCGGCCCTTCCGAGTGCCTGGATCTTGCATCGACTTCCAGCCTGAGATCTATGTAACTATCCAGGCCTACTCCTCCATCATTGGACTGCAGTCCCACCAGGTATTGCATCATCTCTCCAAGTTTGTACCCTCTCCTGTCTCAGTCTTTCCCATGTGCTTCTTAGGTGCTGGTACAGGGCTGCCTCTTGGACCCTTCCCAGCGGGAGGTGTTCCTGCAGCAGATATATGAGCAGCTCTGCCTCTTTGAGGATAAGGTGGCCACCATGCTGCAGCAGCAGTACGATCCCCAGAGCCAGGTATGTAAGAGAGAAAGTGGGCAGAGGCAACTCCCCATTCTGTCTTTTCTGTAACTTGGGGCAGGCAGAAGACCAGTCCCCAGACTCAGGGGACCTACTGGGCCGGAAGGTAGGCGTCTCCATGGTGACAGCTGATCTTGGGCTGGTCAGTATGATTCGTCAGGGCATCTTGGCACTGCAGTTACTACCCTCGAACTCTAGTGCAGGTCAGTAGAAGGAATATTGGTGGGACTGGGGACTCCAGGTCTGATCTGGTGTTTCCTGCTCCAGGGATTATCGTGATCACGGATGGGGTGACCAGTGTACCTGATGTTGCTGTCTGTGAGACACTGCTGAACCAGCTTCGCAGTGGCACTGTGGCTTGTTCCTTTGTCCAGGTGAGGACTTTTTAGGAAGGACGAGAGAGATAGAGCTAGGTCTTCAGTTGCTCACTTTTTCCAGGTGGGAGGAGTTTACTCTTATGACTGCAGTTTTGGCCATGTGCCCAATGTGGAATTAATGAAGTTCATCGCAATGGCAACATTTGGGTCCTACCTGTCCACTTGTCCTGAGCCGGAGCCAGGCAACCTGGGTCTGACTGTCTACCACCGGGCATTTCTCCTCTATTCCTTCCTGCGCAGTGGGGAAGCACTGAACCCTGAATATTACTGCGGTGAGAGGCACACTGAGGTGGGTGTGGGAAGGTTTCTCCTTCCCCATCTCCACTGGTCTTCCAGGCTCTCAGCACCGCCTATTTAATGAGCACCTGGTCTCTGCAAGCAGCAACCCTGCCCTGGCCTTGCGCCGGAAGAAGCACACTGAGAAGGAGGTGCCAGCCGACTTGGTCAGCACTGTGTCCGTACGGCTTCGAGAGGGCTACAGTGTCCGAGAGGTCACACTGGCCAAAGGTAAGGGTCATTAGGCCCTGCTGTAATCCCATTCTCCTAACTGGCCCTTCCGCTTCTCCCTAAGGAGGGTCCCAATTGGAGGTAAAGCTGGTGCTGCTGTGGAAACACAACATGCGCATTGAGTATGTGGCTATGGCACCCTGGCCCCTGGAGCCTGAGGGCCCTCGAGTAACACGGGTGGAAGTGACGATGGAAGGCGGCTACGACATTTTGCATGATGTGTCCTGTGCACTAAGGCAGCCCATTCGTTCATTGTATCGTACCCATGTTATCCGGCGTTTCTGGAACACGCTGCAGAGGTCAGTGAAGTCATCACTCAATGAGTGCTGCCGATATGGCTCAGGCCTGGCCCTTATTCTACAGCATCAACCAGACAGACCAGATGCTTGCCCACCTTCAGTCCTTCTCCTCAGTGCCTGAGCATTTCACGCTTCCTGACAGCACCAAGAGCGGAGTGCCACTCTTCTACATCCCTCCAGGCTCCACCACCCCGGTGAGTAGCTCTGAAGTATAGTAGCCCCATTTTGCTCCTATAGTGCTGTCCTTCCTGTCCTCAGGTGCTCTCCCTCCAGCCCAGTGGTTCTGACTCATCCCATGCCCAGTTTGCTGCCTACTGGAAGCCAGTGCTGTCCATGGATGCAAATTCCTGGCAGCGATGGCTGCACATGCATCGCCTGGTGCTAATCCTGGAGCATGACACGTGGGTGCCCTTAGGGCTGGGCCATAGTTGGGGGTCTAACCTCAGTCCACACCCCTCTTCCTAGACCAATCCCCAAGCACTTGCACACCCCGGGCAGCAATGGGCGCTACAGCACTATCCAGTGCAGGATCTCCCACTCCTCCCTGACCTCTCTGCTGCGGGACTGGAGCAGCTTCGTACTAGTCGAGGGCTATTCTTATGTTAAGCTGCTCTCCAGGTGGGCAAAGTGATGTCCCTTCACCCCCCGCCTGGGCTGCTCACTGACTCCCATTTCTCCCCAGTGCCCCAGACCAGCCCCCCAATTCCTTCTACATGGTCCGTATCATTTCCAAGGCCCCATGCATGGTTCTTCGCCTGGGTTTTCCCATTGGCACACCAGCACCGGCCCGGCACAAGGTAAGCTGGGCCCTGACTGACTCTGACCAAGGAGTAAGAGGATGTGACCACATTTTCCCCTCAGATTGTGTCAGGCTTGAGGGAAGAGATCCTGCGGCTGCGTTTCCCCCACCGGGTACAAAGCAAGGAGCCAACGCCCAAGGTGAAACGAAAAGGGCTAGGGGGTGCTGGTGGGGGCAGCTCTCCCTCCAAGTCACCCCCCGTGCTGGGGCCACAGCAGGCCCTGTCTGACCGGCCCTGCCTTGTGGTCCTGCATAAGCCACTGGACAAACTGCTCATCAGGTTGGTACAGAGGTGTGGAAGGGCGTGGCTTAAGAGATAGCTGGGGAGTTGTCCCATTTCCTAGGTATGAGAAGCTGCCCTTGGACTACCGGGCACCCTTCTTGCTGACATTGGAGCCACCAGGTCCACTGCCCTTGGTGTCAGGCCGCTCAGCCTCTTCTAGCCTGGCGTCACTGTCCCGCTACCTCTACCATCAGCGCTGGCTTTGGAGTGTCCCGTCAGGACTGGCCCCTGCGCTGCCTCTCAGTGCCATTGCCCAGCTCCTCTCCATCCTCACTGAGTATGTCATCCAAGCCTGCCAGGTCACTCGGGCTGGCCTTGCCCCGGCCTTTATGGGGCTTCAGAGTCCGACTTTCTGAAGGATTCCACTTCGCCTGCAGTGGGGAAGGAATCATCAACATGGTTCTGGAGCTTCCAATTCAGGTACGTGCCATCCCCCATGACACCTCCCTGCCGATTTGCCCAAGATCTCCCATTTTGCCCACAGAATGAACCACCAGGGCAGGCTGCAGCTGAAGAGAAGCACACCTGTGTTGTCCAGTACATCCTCTTCCCCCCACACTCTACCTCCACCAAAGACAGGTGAGACAGGCCATCTGTGAGGGCCGCCTCTGGTGCATTGGACTCAGAGCCCTTCCTCCTTTAGCTTCTCGACAGATGATGACAATGATGTGGAAGTGGAGGCCCTGGAGGGAGACTCAGAGCTCAATCTGGTCACTGAGGTGTGGGTGGAGCCACAGTATGGGCGAGTGGGACCTGGCCCTGGAATCTGGAAGCACCTCCAGGACCTGACGTATTCTGAGATCCCGCAAGCTGTGAGTGTCCTCAGAACAGTACCCGCACCTCTTTGACTCCTGACCTCTGATGTTCTTCCTGTAGCTCCACCCACGGGATGCTGCCTGCATAGGCTCCATGCTGAGCTTTGAATACCTGATACAGCTGTGTCAGAGCAAGGAATGGGGTCCTCTGCCCCCAGAGCCGAGGGTCTCTGATGGTGAGTGGGGCAGGCGGCCCACTGGTGGAGCATCTCACTGTGTCCTGTCCTTCCTCCCTCGTAGGATTGGATCAGGGAGGAGACACCTGCGTCCATGAGATCCCTTTCCATTTTGACCTAATGGGATTGCTGCCACAGTGCCAGCAGCTCCAGATGTTCTTCCTCTTGCTTGCCAGAGGTAGGTGAACCTGGTACCCTTTCACCCCACACTCTTGGTGCTGAGCAGAGTGTGTGTCGGGCAGAGCCAGAGGGTGTCCCTTTCGCCGAGGGGTCCTGTCCTGCCAACGACATGGTGCTGTGCCTGCTGCACAGCTGCCTGGGGCAGGAGCTGAGTGACCGGGAGATCCCACTGACCCCCGTTGACCAGGCTGCCTTCTTGAGTGAGGTGCTGCGGCGGACCTGCCACGTTCCAGGTGAGTTCCCCACATCCTCCTGACACCAGACCCCCTCTTTCACCCATCTCTACCCCCATTGTAGGTGCCGAGGGGCCACTGCTGGGGGTTCATGGGATCCCGAAGGAGCAAGCAGTCGGCAGCACCCAGGCCACAGGAGACTCCGCTTTTACTTCCCTGGTCAGCACCGATTCTTCTCCCTGAGCCCTTGTAGATTGCTCTAATTTCTGTTTTTCTCTTACAGAGTGTAGGTCTTCCTGAAACTCTCAAGCCTCTCATCTCTGCCCAGCCCCCTCAGTGGCGCTGCTATGCAAGGCTTGTGAACCCCCAGCATGTGTTTCTGACTTTTCTCCCAGCTACCTTCTCAGGTGCCAGCTGCTGACCTCCTCACGAACCCCCTGGCAGCTCTGATTTATGTCTGATCCTCTTCAGATGTCCAGCGTCTGGCTGCCTGTGGCCTGGAGGGACCCCCTCAAGAGGAGACAAAGCCTAAGTTTGGGGATTGGAGTGGGGCTCCCAGTCTGAAAGATCTAGGAGGAACTGGGATCAAAGCTACAAAGTCCCACGTCCCTGTCCTCAGTGTGACCCTGGCTAGTGGTAAGGCTGCCGACTCAAGGTGGGCAGGAGTGCTGGAAGACCACGTGACACCTTTTCTTCACAGACAATGCCCAGAATCAAGGAGAGCTAAGTCCACCATTCCGTCGAGACTTACAGGCTTACGCTGGGCGTCAGGCTTCCCAGACAGAGAGTGCGGATGGGCCCCGGACCCGGTGTCCTGTCTACATCTACAGCTGTTCACTGGAAGCGCTGAGGGAACAAATGGTTGGCATGCAGCCCCCTCAGGCGCCCCGAGACCTCATCTTCCGGTGAGTGCCTTCAGTGTTGACCTAAGTCCTCGTGGTCAAGTTCCATTTTCCCTTCGTTTCCTAGGACTCAGTTCCTCGACCACCCCTCCCCATCCTCAGCCTGGATGGAACCCCGGTACAAGGAGGCAGCTAACCACTGTGCCCTGCTGCAGGAGCATGCACAGCGGTGCTATGTCCGTGGTGAGCAGGAGGGCCGTGGGAGGGAGGAGTGGTCAAGCCTCATGGCCCCTTCCACTTCCATCAGGGCTATTCCGCAGCTTGCAGCAAGCACAGAGTGTGACCTCCCAGGATTTGCTGACAGCGGTAGATGCCTGTGAGGAGCTACTACAAGAAATAGACATCACCCCATTTCTCCTTGCATTGTGTGGCCACACTTGGGGTTTGCCTCATGCACCCCCAAGTCCTGGTCCTCTCAGCCCTGGGCCCTTCAGCAGCAGCATGGAGGAGGGTGCTGAACCTCGGGAACGAGCTATCCTAGCTTCTGAATCCAGGTTAGGATTATACTTGAATGATGGATAAGGGGAACACTTCAACATCCTTACCCCAACCATTCAGCATAGAGACCGAGGACCTAAGCGAGCCTGAGTTTCAGAGCACCCGTGTCCCTGGCATTCCAGACCCTGGGCCAGAGATCTCTCTGACAGATGTCTGCCAGCTCAGAGGAGAGGCCCATGGTGCCCTTCATAGCGTCATCCAGGTGGGAAGCTTGGGTGAGGGTAGAAGAGGTGTACATTCTAACCTCCTTCTAAACCCCACAACAGGAGAAGTTCCTAGAGATCAGTCGTCTCCACTTCCGCACAGTGCCTTCCAATCCCCACTACTTCTTCTATTGCCCTCCATCCAGCAGGCGAGAAGTGAGTGGCTCTCTTCCTTACCTCTCTCGTGCGCCTCATCATCTTGCTTCATTCTTTTGCCTAGGATGAGGGGCCTCGGGACACAGTAGACAGAAAAATCAGTGACCTGGAGTTTTCAGAGGCTGAGCTTATGGGAGAAGAAGGTATGTGGGCAAGTGAGTCAAGGTGGGGAAGGTCTCTCATTGACCATGTGACATGCACTACTAGGAGACACATCTGCCTGCTGTGTGGTCACTGAGAGTGACCCAGAGCTAGAGGTAGAATACCGGGAGAGCCGTGAATCAGACCTGGGGCCTGCTGGGCTAGACTCTGCCTCGCTGTCAGACGTAGACACTGTGAATCCTGATGAAGACTCCTTCAGTATCTTGGGGGGCGACTCACCCACTGGGCCTGAGAGCTTCCTTCATGACCTGCCACCGCTCTTCCTGCACCTCACGTGCTCCGTGCGGCTACGTGGGCAGCACAGCTCAGTACCTGTGTGCAGCCTGCCTACCTGCCTGGGTGAGTTTGAGGCAGCCCGAGGGAAAGCCAAACTCAGCAACTGCTAACTTTCCCCCTCTCCCAGGCCAGGTGCTTTCCAGTCTGGAGGGCCCCCCAGTTGGAGGCCGAGTTCCCTTGAGGGACCTCAGTGTGACTCTGGATGTCTTCATGCTGACTTTGCCCCTGGAAGTGGAGCTCCCCACGGCCTCGGACCCTCAGCACCACCGGTGTGGCAGCAAGTTTGGTGGGGGGTTTGGGACCTGACCTTTGACTTGTTCCCACCCTGTTCAGGTCAACATCTGAAAGCAGTGCTTCATTTCCACGATCCCCAGGGCAGCCATCATCTTTAAGGTCAGATGATGGCCTCGGGCCCCCACTGCCACCCCCAGAAGAGGAGAGGTACTTCTTTATCTCCCTGTCAGAGTTCATTAGAAACCAATATCTAAACCTTTCTTCCAATTAGGCACCCAGGACTATCCAATTTGGCCACGCCCCACAGACTGGCTATTGAGACCACCATGAATGAGGTGAGCCCCCCACCCCCAACACTGTAACTGATGATGCCCTTTGTCACTTGCTGTCTAACTGTAGATCCGCTGGTTGTTGGAAGATGAGATGGTGGGGGCACTCCGAAGAGGGGGCATCCCACAGAGTCCTGCCCTGCACCGCGCAGCTGCCCATATCCATAGTTCTCCTGGACGCTCCACCTGCCTTCGCCAAACTCTGCCACTGAGTTTTGTATTTGGGCCAGAGCGTTCCCTCACACAATTCAAGGAGGTAAGTTGCCCTCCAAACACTGCAGGGTCACCCCTAAACTGTGATCTTGGCTCCTGCTCTCTAGGAGTTCCGCCGCCTCCATCTCCCTGGCCATGTTCTTCTTGAAGACCCTGACAGTGGCTTCTTCTTTGTGGCAGCTGGCCAACAGCCAGGTGGGTCCCATGGGGAGCCTTCTTCAGCGGCCTGGGCTTGGCACAGTCATGAGGACAGGGCTGAAGGCATCGAAGGGGAGGTGAGTCTCACCTGGGAATGGAGGGGGGTGGTCTATACCTCAGTCCTGACTTCCTATTCCTCAGACCCTGACAGCCAGCCCCCAAGCACCTGGGTCCCCAGAGGATTCTGAGGGTGTCCCCCTCATCAGCCTGCCCCGCGTGCCACAGGGAGGTAAGAGAGGACTTGGGCAGCAGTCTGGAGGCAGAGGCTCCAGGCATTTTCCTTCTCTATCCAGGGAGTCAGCCTGGGCCCAGCCGGGGATTAAGTCTCATGTCCAGTCAGGGCAGTGTGGACTCAGACCACCTAGGTAAGCTGGGGGGACGGGGTGAAGGACTCTAAGATGGGATTGACCTTCAATGCATCTGACACAGGTTATGATGGTGGCAGCAGTGGCTCAGACAGTGAGGGTCCCAATGACACCCTTGGTGAGAAGGCCCCCTTCACATTGCGGACTCCACCTGGGCCAGCACCTCCACAGCCTTCACTCTCAGGCCTCCCTGGGCCCTGCCTGCCTGACTTCTGGCTCATTGTCCGGGTCCTGCAGGACCGTGTGGAAGTGTATGCACATGCACGGTAAGTAGAAGCCAGGGCCTGCACCCTCATGCGCAGTTCTGGTCAGATTATCCTTCCTTCCCAGGAGCCTGATTCGGGAGGATGGGGGGCCGGGCACTGAGTGTCGCCACCTGCAGCAGCTCCTGGTGAGGCGAGTTGGGGAGATCTGCAGGGAGGTCAACCAGGTAAGGGGCAGGACTCTCCAGACCCGGACACATCAGTTCCCTGACCTCATGCTCCTTCTCCCAGCGACTGCTTCTTCAAGACCTTCATGACAGCCACGTGTGTAACTCTCTTCTGGTGGCCGAGAGTGAAGAAGATCTGTGGCGCAGTGAGACTCCCTTCCACTCCCGTCAGCGGGCACCACTGCCCAGTGATGGTGAGATCCCACCCAGGAGCCTCCCTCACAAGCCCATTTCTAATCCCTGCTCCCCCTCACCCAGATTATGCTGCTGATGAGAGCTGTGCGCCCCGTGGGTACCTGGCAGCCACAATGCAGTTTGTCCCTGGCCATTTCTCCTGTGACGTTGTGTGGGGAACTGTGATCCGAGTCCATTCACGCCTCAAAATGGGGCCCAGCATGGGGGTCTCTCGGGGTATGTGATTGGCATGAGAGGGCAGGTGAGCAGGCAGTTTCCTGAGCCCATGTTATTCCCCCAGCCATCCAGGCCCTGCGCTCTGTGCTCAATGCCTTCTCTGTGGTGAACCGGAAAAACATGTTTGTTTACCAGGAGCGAGCAACAAAGGCTGTGTACTATCTTCGGTATGTGGCCCTTGGAAGGTGGGTAGGGCATGGGCATGTCCAAAGACATGCTGCTCTTTCCCAGGCTCCTAGAGACATCCTGCAGTGACCGGCCATGGAAAGGGGATGCGCTGCCCCCTTCCCTCGCTCTGTCCCGAAGCCAAGAGCCCATCTACTCTGAGGAAGCCTCGGCATGTATCACTCCCACTCTCTGATGCCCCTGAACCGGGGCCCTGACCACAGTTTTCCCTGTAGGGTCCTCGTTCTCCCTTAGACATGGTCTCTAGCCGCAGTTCAGATGCTGCTCGTCCTGTGGGCCAAGTGGACAGACATATCCAGCTGCTGGTCCATGGTGTTGGGCAGGCAGGTAAGGTCTGAGGAGGGGGTAGGGGAGTCGCCTGTCCCCACCTTCCCACCATGGCTGTGTCAAGGTCCTGAGATCACGGATGAGCTCGTGCGAGTTCTATGTCGGCGCCTGGATGAGGCCACGCTGGACGTCATCACAGTTATGCTTGTTCGGAACTGCAAGCTGACACCAGCTGATGTGGAGGTCAGCTCCCCTCTAGGCACCAGCATCCTTCCTTCAGCTCTGCCCTCTTCTTCCCACTCTGCAGTTCATCCAGCCCCCTGGAAGTCTCCCCTCAGAGGTGCTGCATCTGGCCCTACCCACCTCCTGCAGGCCCTGGCTTCCAGCCCTGGCATGGTACCTACGGCAGAACTTGCTCATCTTCCTGCACTCTCCCAAGTACACAGATAGCAACAGCCGGAACCACTTCCAAGTGAGATGGCACTCATCTCTCTCCACACTCATCTCTTAGTGCTCTGTGGCTGTTCTTTCCCCAGCATCCACTCCCACCACAGGGTGGCCTCCCTGACTTGGACATCTACTTGTATAACAAGCCTGGTGGACAGGGCACTGGGGGCAAAGGTACGGTGCAGGGCACGGGCCTGTGGCACCACAGAGCTGAGCCTTCCTATGGATTTCTACCCAGGGGTTGCCTGCATCACTCTAGCCTTTGTGGATGAAGGAGGGGCCCCCTTGTCACTGGCGTTGTGGCCCCCCTCCTCTCCGGGGCCCCCAGACCCACTGCGAGAGGAGGAATTTGAGCAACTGACCCAGGTCATCCGCTGCCCGGTTGTTGTGGACAGTTCTTCAGGTGGGACAGCTTGGTCAGAGGATGAGGTGTTCGACACCCTCAAGTGTCCCTGTTCTCCTTCCAGCTCAGAATGGGGCCCCACGGCTTCGATTGGATGTGTGGGAAAAGGGGAACATTAGTATTGTGCAGCTGGAGGAGAAACTCCGAGGAGCAGCTCGCCAGGCCCTGGCCGATGCCATCATCGAGCTTCAGCTGCTGCCAGCTTCACTATGTACAGAGGACACACCCACAGGTATGCAAGTCAAGAGGTCCCTGGGGTCCAGATGATGGGTGTCTGTAATGTCTGATGTCCACAGGAAGTCTCAGGAACGGATCGTTGGAAACTAAGAGCTCTGCAGGCCGAGCTAGCACCTTTCCCCCTGCCCCTGTCCCTGGGGAGCCTGTGACTCCACCCAGCAAAGCGGGCCGGCGTAGCTTCTGGGATATGCTGGTAATGGAAGAAGTGGTGAAGTGGGCATCTACTAGCCCTTCCTCATTCACTGCATTGCCCCCAGAGTAAAACAGAATGTGGGGATTTGGGTTCCCCCAAAACAACTGATGACATTGTCCTGGATCGGCCAGAAGACACTCGGGGCCGGAGGCGTCACAAAACCGAGAGTGTTCGGACTCCTGGTGGAGCTGAGCGGGCGCCAGGCTCAGATTCTGGAGCCCAGAGACAAAAGTATGTGTGTGGTGGTGGTGTGCCCTGGGAGGGGACATGAGGCTCTTACTCCCACTGTCTTCAGGCGCCGGACAACACAGCTAGAAGAGGGTGAGGTGGGGACCCTTCATCCTGTGTTTGCCCGTGTTGCTCAGCGCTGGATGGAGTTTATGGTTCAGATTGGTGAGACCCCAGCCTCCCCTCCCATCCCTCAATGCAGCTCCACAGTGACTCCTCTGCCTCCTAGGTTGTGCCTCAGTGTCCAGAAGCTCTGCCCACATGGTGTCCCGGTTCCTCCTTCCATCCATCCTGTCTGAGTTCACCGCACTGGTCACCTCAATGGCTGGAGACACCAGTGTCCGCATCTTTGAGCAGCATTTGTGAGTGTAGATCCTATAGAATTGAAGGGAACATGGCCTTTCTGTCTGTCCTCCCTTTCAATAGGGGTTCAGAGCCAGAGATCTTCGGCCCTTGTTCCCCTGGGCAACTGGGCCCCTCTCCCCGCCCTGCAGCTGAGCGGCATCTGCTGCTTCTGGGAAGGAACTTCTTGCAGTGGAGGAGACCAACACAGCAGGGTGAGGGCATGGCCCGGGGGGGCGGGGGGCGGGGCCCCTATTGTGCCCCTCCCCCACCCTGTAGCTGCCAAAGCCATGCAGCGCTTCGAGCCAGGAGGTGATGGGAGCTCAGGGCGAAATGCTCCCCGGCAGAGGCTCTTGCTACTAGAGGTTGTGGACAAGAAGGTAAATATGGGGCCAGGGACTGGGTGGGAAGATGATCTCACTGACCCTGACCCCCGACCTCCAGCTACAGCTGCTGACCTACAACTGGGCTCCAGACCTGGGGGCAGCATTGGGCCGAGCGCTGGTTCGCCTGGTGCAGTGGCAGAATGCACGAGCCCATCTCATCTTCTGCCTACTCAGCCAGAAGCTTGGCCTCTTCCATCATTATGGCCAGTTGGACTTCCCCGTGCGAGATGAAAAGGTGCCTGCTGCTCTGGTTCTTCCTATAGTTTTCTATGAACCCATTGCAATGCTCCATCTCTCAGGAGCCAAACCCATTCCTGCTGCCGACCATGGAAGTGGAGACCCTCATCCGGAGTGCAAGTCCCCCGCTGAGCCGTGAGCAGGGCCGACTGAGTGGGTCCTCTCGTGGTGGGGGTCCTCTTCCCCTGGACACATTCCCCTTTGACGAGGCCCTAAGGGATATCACGGCTGCCCGCCCCAGCTCCGTACTTGGTCCTGTGCCCAGACCTCCTGATCCTGTCACCTACCATGGACAACAGTTCCTAGAGATCAAGATGGCAGAGCGCAGAGGTGAGGGTACTGGGCCAGGCAGCAGGGACAGGCTGGGGCTACTACTAATGCCCTCAACCCTCAGAGCTGGAGCGCCAGATGAAGATGGAAAACCTGTTTGTAACCTGGCAGCAGCGTTCTACCCCAGCCACCATGCCCATCAGTGTGAGTGACCCCAGCTTGCATCTTCCTTGAGTACTGCTCCATGCTCACTGCCCTGTTTCCCCAGGCTGGAGAGCTGGAGACCCTGAAGCAGTCATCCCGCCTGGTGCATTACTGTGCAACAGCCATGCTCTTCGACCCAGCTGCCTGGCTGCATGGGCCCCCAGAGACCTCTGGACCCCCTGACGGGCAGGTAAGGCTGACTCCCAGACTTCTAGCAGACCTGGGAGAGTCTTCCTTGATCTTTACTCTCATAGCGGCGCCATCGCCCTGAGTCAGGGTCTGGGAGCCGAGAGGCCCCCACAAGCTGTGAATCCTTGGATGTGTCGCCCCCGGGAGCCCGTGAGGAGCCTTGGCTGAAGGAGCTGAGCTTGGCTTTCCTGCAGCAATATGTGCAGTATCTGCAGAGCATAGGTTTTGTGCTGGTACCACTGCGGCCCCCCTCACCCGCCCGCAGGTGAGCCCGTCCCTGTTTTCCCTTCTGTCTTCCTCATCCTCTTATCCCTCCTCCTTTTCTATAGCACCAGCCGGCCACGGGCCATGGCTATCCTTGGAACAGAGGGTCGAGGCTCCTTCTCCTGCCCTAAAACCAAGACTGATGGGAGCCCCAAGGTAACTTGTCATATAATGGTAAAGTTACTGATCCCAAACCTTGCCCCCTTTTTTGTTTCTTCAGAGCACTAGCTCTCCGGTAACCACCTACCACCTGCAGCGGGCACTGCCTGGGGGCATCATCCTCATGGAACTGGCATTCCAGGTAAGCAGGAGGAGCACTGAGTGGAGACAGCCCCTTCCTGATCTCATCTTCACCTTCCCTCCAGGGCTGTTACTTCTGTGTCAAACAGTTTGCCCTGGAATGTTCCCGAATCCCAATGGGGCAGGCTGTCAACTCACAGGTATGTGAATGAGCTGCGGGCACAGTCAGTGCCTTAACCCTGTCTCCTGCTGCTGCCTCCCCAGCTGTCCATGCTGTTCACAGAGGAGTGTGACAAGGTGCGGGACCTGATGCACGTGCACTCGTTCAGCTATGACTTCCATCTGCGCCTCGTGCATCAGCACGTGCTAGGTGCCCATCTGGTGCTGCGGCACGGCTACCACCTCACCACCTTTCTGCGACACTTCCTGGCCCACCACCCTGACGGACCCCACTTTGGCCGCAATCACATTTACCAAGGTCAGTGCCCAAGGGCAAGCCAGTGAACCCAAGTGTCTGCTGTCTCCTGTTACTTATCCCTCAGGGACATTGGAGCTCCCCACACCACTCATTGCTGCCCACCAGCTATACAACTACGTGGCTGATCACGCCAGCTCTTACCACATGAAGCCATTGCGAATGGCCCGGCCAGGGGGCCCAGAACACAACGAGTATGCCCTGGTGTCGGCATGGCACAGGTAAGGCTGAGAGGGGCATCCAGCATGCACGCGAGTTGACATCTCCCCAACCCGTCCTGCACAGTTCTGGCTCCTACCTGGACTCTGAGGGACTTCGACACCAGGATGACTTTGATGTGTCTCTGCTTGTCTGTCACTGTGCTGCACCCTTTGAGGAGCAAGGAGAGGCTGAGCGGCACGTTCTGCGGTCAGCAGATCCCCTACCTTGAACATGCCCATCCACCACTCTCCTGCCCTGCTCCCCACCCCAGGCTACAGTTCTTCGTGGTGCTCACCAGCCAGCGAGAGCTCTTCCCCAGGCTCACTGCTGACATGCGCCGCTTCCGGAAGCCACCCAGACTGCCCCCTGAGCCAGAGGCTCCTGGGAGTTCAGCTGGCAGCCCTGGGGAGGCCTCAGGGCTTATTCTAGCGCCTGGACCGGCTCCTCTGTTCCCACCACTGGCTGCAGAGGTGGGCATGGCACGAGCACGGCTGGCTCAGCTGGTGCGGCTGGCTGGAGGGCACTGCCGTCGGGACACCCTTTGGAAGCGCCTCTTCTTGCTGGAGCCACCGGGGCCTGATCGACTGCGGCTAGGGGGGCGCCTGGCCCTGGCAGAGCTGGAGGAACTCCTAGAAGCAGTCCATGCCAAATCCATTGGGGACATCGACCCCCAGCTGGTAAGGAACTGTGGGCTCCCGAAAGAGCTGGGCAGAAGACTCAGGCCTGTGGCTCCTCCCTCAGGACTGCTTCCTATCCATGACGGTCTCCTGGTACCAGAGCCTGATCAAAGTTCTCCTAAGCCGCTTCCCCCAGAGCTGTCGCCATTTCCAAAGCCCAGACTTGGGAACTCAGTACCTGGTAAGTCCCCTTGAGCTTCCTCTGAAAAGGGAGGTCTGTGTCCCCTCCTCATCTTTCACTGCAGGTTGTGCTGAATCAGAAGTTCACTGACTGCTTTGTGCTAGTGTTTCTGGACTCCCACTTAGGAAAGACGGTAAGAACGAGTGGGGGGCTTTGTGTCAGCCTTCACCAGTGCATCCCCACCGTGTTCCCCACAGTCTCTGACAGTGGTTTTCCGAGAGCCCTTCCCAGTACAGCCCCAGGACAGCGAGAGCCCCCCTGCCCAACTGGTCTCCACCTACCACCACCTGGAGTCTGTCATCAACACAGCCTGTTTCACCCTCTGGACCCGCCTCCTCTGAGGGAGTGGACTGGACCACTGAATGTCACTGTTCCTTGAATCATGGGCCTACCAGATTGCCTGCCAGAGGCAGGACTGACCAGCCCTTCTGGGCCCCAGGGCAAGCCAGACACTGAGTGACACCAAAGGCTTTGTAACTATGTCTTGAGGGTCTGCTGCCCCAGCCTGGCAGCAGGAACCGCCCTCCCCAAACACCCACAGCCACTGACCCATCCAGGACTCCAGAGAGTCAGGTCAACCCCGAGGACCCCTTGGGCCCTTCTGGGGTACTCCTTTCGGCCCCCCTGGTAGAGTCTCGGGAGTTCACACAGGGTGGCAAACACCCCCTAGAGCTCCTCTGCCTGAATCCTGCCCCCTAGCCTTTGACCACTGTCAGCCACCTGTGTCCCTTGAGCCTTCGGGTCTTCACTTCCCACTTGGACATCACTGCTGGACATTCCCATCGAGATGACACCTGGGTTCCAATCCCAGCTCTGCCTTTGAAGCACTTGTGGCCACCGTCAAGTCCCTTTGCTCTCGGACCCTGGGTTTCTCATCCTTTAATGAGGTGGGTTCAGAAGCTCTCCCATCTTCACAGCAACCCTGGCACTGGCTTCTCAATGGGAGGGAAGCAGCAGAGAAACTGAAGTGTTAGACACTATGTGTCCCACCACCCCATTACAGAGACATATGACAATGTTCAGCAGGTCATCTTTAATGCAGAGGAGGAGATGGGATGTCACTCGCTGTCTGGAGGCACGTGGGTGGTGTGCGGGCCCTCACTGGCCAGCCTCTGGGTGGCCCCGCCTATCCCAGTATGAACGTAGCCAACTCAAGCCCTCTACTGTGTCTCCTGCAGGGAGAGGGAGGCCTCGGCACCTCAGCCCACAAGGAGAAAACAGCCCCTGTCCGGGTCCCTCCAGAGCTCCCTTCCCCAGGGCCACGCCTCACCTCGAGGCTGATACTCACAGCCCACGAAGCCTTTGTAGCCTTCATCTTCCAGCAGTTGAAACAGATAGGGGAAATTCAGCTCTCCGGGGCTGCTGGGCTCCCCTCGGCCTGGGACCTGTGCCACCTGCACATGCCCTGGGGACAGATGTGGACAAATGTGGGGTCCAGGCTCCTGCCAGGGCCTGAAGGACAGATGTGGGGATTGAAAGGGTGGGAGGGCAAAGGAAGGTCCTCTCACCAACAATGGGCAGGAACTCCCGGATGTTTCCTGTCAGGTTCCCATCCATGATCTGCCAGTGGAATATGTCCTAGGGAAGAGGATACTACATTCCGAGACCCCGCAGGCCCCGCCCTCCTTCCGATCTGCGAAGTACCCCCTTCCACTTACCATTTGTAATTGGAGGTTGGGTCTTCCTACCTTCTGTAAGATGGCTGCCGCTGTAAGAGAAGCCAGGGAGGGGACCGTGAGCCTCAAGAGCACAGGAATCAAAAGGGACAGAAGGAGAGACAGGGCTGGGGTCGTACCCTGCTGGGGCGTGTCCAGGAAGTACTGGGGGTCAGTGATGCGGGTGTTGATGGGCTCCAGCAGTCCCACGAGGTCCTCCTAGCAGCATGTCGGGTGCTGTGAATAGAGCTCCTTCCCAAGTTTGTCCCCCATCAGTCAGTCACTGGTCAAGGCCCTCACCTGTTCCTCTGACCTAGGCTGGCAGCCTCACGTGCTGTCCCCACTGTGCACCCCCTTCTCCGCACACCCACAGAGACATGTAAGTACGTGTGTGTTTCCACCTTTCTCACCTGAGCCAAAACCCCAGCTGCATGCCTCAGGTTCTCCAGAAAAACGGCCTCCATCTCAGCCTTGACTGCTATTCGATCAGCTCCCTGGGGTACTCGGCCAGCCATCAGGTGGATCCTGTGGGGAAGATGGACTGGAGGCCTTGCCTCCCTTGGCTCTCTCTGCACCTCTTCCAGGATTCCCTGACTGTGCCAGCCCTCGTCCGTCTCCCCAGGTCTCCAGTCCATGGCACCTGGGTCACGATGCCCAGGTATCCCAGCACTTTCAGAGACACTTCAGTGATGGCTGAGGGGCAAGCCCTTTCCCAGACATCTCAGTGTCCACCCACCGCCTCCTGCCTCCAGTACTTTCCAAAACCTTTCCTTCCCTCGGTCCTTCTCCGCAACCTGTAACCTGCTAAATTCTCACCTTTAAAAATTGTCCTGACCTTTGCTTGCCCTTCTCAGGTATTCCATGCTGCTGTCTCTACTTCCTCTCCTCGCATCTACTTAGCCTTTTCCCATCTGTTTTCTGCCCCCACCATTGACCAGTAGTGATCCCCTCTTGCCAGTTCCTTCTGAGCCTGTTTGGCCTCTGCAGGATTTGACATTTGAATCAGCCCCACTTTGAGCCGTCCACCTCCTCCCATCATCCCCTGATCTTAGCCACATCCAGCTCCAAGCAGACATTCCAGGCCTCCCCATCCCAACAGGCTACATACATGTCCAGCCTCAGGAACGCTGCCAAATACACCAGGCCTCCTCTTGCCACAGCACCCTTGCAAGGAACACTCAACTTCCTGCCCATCAAGCAATGCCCACTCCTTGAAGACAGTCCAAGCATCACTACCTGTAAGCAGCTTTCTCTGATCCAGACAGGGTTAGGTGCCTACCCTGCTCCCACAGCTTCCTGGAATAGGCCTGTCCTCAAATGCATCACTGTATATATTTACTCTCCTATCTGCCTAGGCAGACTGAGCTCCCAGCATGGGATCCCAGCATGGGGTGAGCATGAAAGAGTGGCAAACAGAGTGGCATAAGACAGATAAAATACAAAAGGCAATTTACAAAGGACCAGGACCGCAGAGGCAGAGATAAACCAGTGGGCTCAGACTTCTGAGCGTCTCAGATCTGGCGTCCTCGACTCCCTGAACCTGCATCAGGGTCATGGGTCACAGGGGTGGGGGTGGGGTGGAGCGGGGTACCTGGGACAGCCCAGGGCTTTGGCATACCGCACGGCCTGCTCCAGTCCCTCTCGGAAGGCCGCCTGTCTCCCGGGGACGGCCCCCAGCCCCATTTCCCCCTTCTCTTGGTCTCCTGCAGAGAGAACGGGCCTCAGCCCCCGGCTCGGACACTCCCCTGCCCGCGCCCCGGCACCCCCCAGCCCTCCCAGCCCTCCCGGCCCGCGACGCACCCGGGGGCGTGTTGATCAGTACAAGCCGCAGCCCCGCTTCTCGCGCGGCGCGCGCCAGCGCCTCAGGCGTCTCCGCGTACGGCCAGGCCACCTCGACGGCCTCGAAGCCCGAGCTGCCCGCGGCCCGCACCCGCGCGGGGAGGCCGGAGAGCTCGGGGAATAGCCAGGACAGATTGGCGGAGAAGCGCAGCGGCGCCATGCCTGGGGAGGCCGGGCCGGGCGGAGTCCGCGGGATCCAAAGGCGGCGGGCGGCGGGCGGCGGGCGGCGGGCGGGGGCGGGGCTCTCCTTGCTGGCCCTGCGAACGAACGAGCACTGTTCGTGGTTAGAAAAGCGAAGTGCTGTAAAAACCCGGGCCTTCACGAAAAGCGCCTACGGTTAGCGAGAGAGGGATCACGGGGAGAGGCGAAGGGGCGGAGCGAGGGCGGCCGGAAAAGGAGCAGGACCCGCGCCTGGAGAAGGTAGGGAGGCCGAGCTCCAGGGCCTGAGAGCCGGACGCGAAGCAAGAGAGAGCTGGCTGCCCGAGGGCCCGGTTGCAATGATGGGACGCGCACTTTAATACTGAGTCTTTCCTCTGATTATAAAAATGCTATCTGTTCGTTAAGCAACATTTGAAAGCTGTATGACCAAATAAAGAAGCACTTTTATACCGCCAGTTATCACACCACTAGCCTGTTGGCTTTCCCG